AAAGCTACCATAACGTCCTGCATGTCTCCAGTTTATCTGATGGAGCTGAACTAATCTGAGTATATTATGAACACAAGCAAGTAAGTTATTTTTAAAAATGAACCTATTTGTACTAAAAATTTACAGGTAGAAGGGTCGTCTACTAACCATATTATCTAGAACTGTGTGGATCTTTAAAATGCTAAATTAGGTGGTGGTAATAAAAAAAGAATCACCTCTAACCAGGTGCAGCAAACACAAAATACAGTAAACAAATGAACATATCCTTGTGCTGTAATTTGTTATCAAAATATTATTTCTGGGAATGTGGGATGTCCACTGCTTTTTTTCCCCTTCTTCTTTCTCTTCTTCTTTTCTCTCTCTCTTTCTCTCTCTCTGTGTGTGTGGTGTGTTCTCCAGTCTCCAGAGACATAGACTAGAATTTTAAATTAAAATATTTAGACAACTAGTTACAATCAAACTTCTCCCACAGGAGTGGAAGGAAAGTCCAATGGAGAAATTGTTTTGTAAATTAAAGACATTACTGCACAAGCCTAAAATGATGTTACTGGGGATTTTAATCTTTTTACCTGGATTCAGATTAAAAGTCATCAGTTTTCCCTCTCATCAACAATTTATTCATTCATCCATTATATTTTTATGGATTGATATGCCCAACATTATACTAATTAATCCAATTTATAAGGTAATCTATAATCCTATTTAGGTTAGAAGGGTTTTTGGCAAATGTTCACTCTGGAAAACTGGGTTGTAAGAATATTGGCGATCTCAATTTTATTTCTGTGTATGTAAAAAGAAAGGCTTCATATCTAAAATAACTTTACCTAAGTATACAAAGTTGTTTCAGGGTAACAAAAGAGCGAAAAACAAAACTGTAAAAGGGCCAAGGACAGAGGAATGGGCAAATGAAGGAAGGGCGGAGAGGCAGAACAAGAGCTGAAGGAGAAAATTCTGTGGAGGGGTGTGGGAAAGGGGTGGAGCTGGCAACCTTGCCTTAAAAGCTGAGTGATAGCCCATACTAAAGACTGGTTGAGCCGGGTAGGGAAAGCAGCCTAAAGCCCGGGACAGGCACACAGGCCCAGGTGTGTAGGCCACAGCAGCCGCAGTCCTGAAAGGCTGCAACACCCAGACCTCCAGGAGAGACCAGGCCCAGGATGCCTCGCCTGTTCTTGTTCCACCTGCTAGAATTCTGTTTACTACTGAACCAATTTTCCAGAGCAGTCGCGGCCAAATGGAAGGACGATGTTATTAAATTATGCGGCCGCGAATTAGTTCGCGCGCAGATTGCCATTTGCGGCATGAGCACCTGGAGCAAAAGGTCTCTGAGCCAGGAAGATGCTCCTCAGACACCTAGACCAGTGGCAGGTGAGAGCTCCCGCCCCCTCCCGGCCTTCCCGGGTCCCTAAAGTTTGGGCTTTTCCTTTGCCAGGTGATTTTATTCAAACAGTCTCACTGGGAATCTCACCGGACGGAGGGAAAGCACTGAGAACAGGAAGCTGCTTCACCCGAGAGTTCCTTGGTGCCCTTTCCGTAAGGCAGTCAGAGCGACGGGGTGGAAAGGGCTTCACATACACTTTTTTTTTAAACTTAACAGAAATTGTACCATCCTTCATCAACAAAGATACAGAAACTATAATTATCATGTTGGAATTCATTGCTAATTTGCCACCGGAGCTGAAGGCAGCCCTATCTGAGAGGCAACCATCATTACCAGAGCTACAGCAGTATGTACCTGCATTAAAGGATTCCAATCTTAGCTTTGAAGAATTTAAGAAACTTATTCGCAATAGGCAAAGTGAAGCCGCAGACAGCAATCCTTCAGAATTAAAATACTTAGGCTTGGATACTCATTCTCAAAAAAAGAGACGACCCTACGTGGCACTGTTTGAGAAATGTTGCCTAATTGGTTGTACCAAAAGGTCTCTTGCTAAATATTGCTGAGATGAAGCTAATTGTGCACATCTTGTCTAATTTTCACACATAGTCTTGATGACATTTCACTGATGCTTCTGTCAGGTCCCACTAATTATTAGAATATAAGAAATCTTTATTAATGTTTAGATTTTTCATTTGGTGTGTAAGAAAATATTCTTTGTATGATTGTAGTTTCTGTAAATGACACTTTCTATGCTGAAGTCTTTTTGTCTTTTTATTAACAGTATAATTGTGTTGATTCTTTTTAATGCTGTTAACTTAAAATTACAATAAAACCTTTGCCACTTTAACCATACATAATAACAATACAGTACCTAACAACAGTTACATGAGGTGGACCAAAATGTTTTTATTGATAT